TACATCATAACTATTCATTAATGTATGCCTGGCAAAGGTATGTATTGTCCTATGTTTACTTCTATACAAGCTTTGACATATTAACCATCTCTAATGGGAACATATACGCAAACCAAAATTGTCAAATCTGTTGGTTGGTGTGAACATATGCAATACTTTATTTATTCAGTATTTTTTGAGCACCTATTATCTATCAGGTACTAAGCAAGATCTGTTTTGAGATATACCATCAAATATTTTTCAAATCATCATTTTCAGTTGATCACACTGTAAGTTGGCTATAATTTGAATTCACAAATGCTCCTCTGTGTGTGTGTGTGTGTGTGTGTGTGTGTGTGTGTGTGTGGTTTAGTGGCAGTTGATGGAAAGTAGTAAAAATAATAACATTTGTAACATTGGTTACAGATCAAATGTCAGAAGATTTATTCAGCCACAGACACTGCAAAGTAAGCATCTTCTCTAGTTTATGATTCGTATGTAAGATAAAGTTTAAAATAAGACCAATGCAAACATCATTTTAGGTAGTTCCCCTTTTGTGAAAAAAATTGCATATAATAATTCCGATTTTTCATTCAGATAAATTAGGCACAAATTGCATGGAAATAATTCTGTTAGCAAAAGTGACGTTTAAACATAATTTCACTAGCATCACTTTTCCATAAGTTGGGGCATAAACTTTCCTATGTACTCTTTTTGCTTCCAGTGAAATGATATCATTTGGTCTTTAGGCATCACTTTAAAAGGCAAAGCAACTAGAAGTAACATGGTAAGAAGAGCAATGGATAAAAGAGAGAAAGAGAACTGTTTAGATACCTGAGACTCCTGCTTTTCATTTGCCTCAGTCTGGGGTTTGCAGAAGAACACTACCCACTCCTACTTGTTCTTAACTAGTGTATATATTAAGCTCTTTGAAATGTGAGTATTATGGGAAGGATCGCAGTTGCTTTAAATTATAGAAGTTGGCAAGTCCCTGGGAGAAGGAGTGGGAGGTTGTTTAAACTGAGAAAGACAGTTGCAAAACTTCGTACAACAGCATGAGCTCCAAGCTTCAAACGCATTCTCATGCTCAGACGAGCACTTTATTTTTCATCAAGTTATTTTTTGCATTGTTTTGGAGTAGCTTCGAATAATAAACACATATTTCTGCTTTAAATTTTTAATAGTTAACTACATTCATGGGACAACCAAAGCAAGAAAGCCTCATGTTTTGGGGGAAAGTTTGATATCAGCAATGTCCAGACAAGGTAAGCTACCATTTTCACTGCAGTTTTTCTCTAAGTATTCGTTCCCTTCTTTTACTTCCCGCAGGCTTGCTATGGACTGAATTGTGTCACCCCAAAATTCATGTGTTGAAGCTTTAACCCCTATTACGGCTTTATCAGGAGATAGAGGCGTTCATAGCTAATCCAACTTAAATGAGGTCATAGGATGGGTCCATAATCCAATAGGACTATGGTCTCTTAAGAAAAGGAAGAGAAAGATCTCCCTCTGCCCACCATATGAGGACACAGAAGGGAGGCAGCCATCTGCAAGTCAAGAAGAGAAGCCTCACCAGAATCCAACCACGCTGGCACCCAGATCTCAGACTTCCAGACTCCAGAACTGTGAGAAAATACATTTCTGTTGTTTATGCCACCCAGTCTATGGTATTTTGTTATGGCAGCCCAAGCAAGACTCTACTAGAAAATTCTTCTTACAGATGATAGAGTGCAAATCTTAAATAACATTCAAATAATAAATTAATAAAAGGGTAAGATAGTGAATGGAACCATAAAATATGAGTTGGACTTGTGACTTGATCATTTTCAAGGGGGCGCTGATCTTGATTCATTTGATCTTTGTTCATGGCTACTTCAAAAATAAAGACATTCCCATTTGTGTCAAGATACCGTGGATGCCTTTCTGTGTGACTGAACAAAATATTTTCTCTTTGTTCTTCATTCTTAACATTACATGAAAAATGGAAGGACAATTTGAGTCCTAAGAAAGAAAACCAATAGCAGCAAGCATGGGAGACAAGTACCAAGAGGTGGATAACAAGGGAAAAAAGATGAAATACACTCCTAAAAGGAAAAGGGGGAAAAAAAGTCAAGGCAGAACCCAGGAGCCCTGGCACCTAGTGGTGTCAGCCAATGACACAGATGAAATGGGCAATGGTAGTTGCACATCCCGCTGGAAAATACCACTGTCTCAGCCCATTAGTACTGCTATAACAAAATACCACAGACTAAGTAATTTATAAACAACAGAAATTTATTTCTGACAGTTCTAGAGGCTGGGATATCCAAGATCAAGGTGCCAACAGGTTTAAGGCCTGGTGAGGGCTCTGTCTCTGCTTCCAAGATGGCACCTTGTTGCTAAGTCCTCCAGAGGGACAAATGCTATGTCCACACATGACAGAAGGGTAGAGGGCAAAAAGGGCTTAGCTATCTCCTTCCAGCCCTTGTACAAGGTCATGAATCCCATTCACGAGAGCCCTGCCATTGTGACCTAATGACCTCCTAAATGCTCCACCTCTTAATATTATCACATTGGATCTTAGGTTCCAACGTATGAATTTGTGGGGAAACACGTATATTCAAACCATGGCAACTACTTTATAGTTTCAAAGCCTAAAACATTGCAAAGCACTATCTTGATAAACACCTCATTTGATTCTAACCACAACAAAATGAGGTAAGTGCAATGGGACAGGGATCACATACCCAGTGAGTCAACTGTGTTTTGGAACGTTTAAATGACTCCACAGGGCTCCCTTGGCTGTTAAGTGTTCCAGGCAGTGGCCAAGCCTTGATTTTCTATTTCTAGATCTAGTGTTCTTTCTGAGGCACATGTTAAGATATGCTGTATATGCTGTATACCCTTTCATCTAATCTTGACCTGGATTTCCAAGGTAAAATTTTCTCCATATTCTATCTCATTTCCTGGCCACTATACTCCTCCTTCTCCATCCAAAAGTCACTCAATGGTTTCTTTCAGTCAGAAAATAACACCGAATGGAAAATGAGAATGGAAAGGAGAAGAGAAGCATGTAAATGGGGCTGTGACGACAAAATTTCATCTTAGGATACAATTGCTTTCATCCTGGACAAAATGCTTTCAGAGAGATTACCACATTGTATGACCAAGCAAGGGTTACTATTACGATTTTCATTCTGCAGCTGTGAAAATCAAGACTCAGAAACATTAAGGGCCATGTCCAGTGATAGGTATCTTAAAAGATCGAGAGTCAGATCTCCAGCCCTTGCATCTGCCTCCACCTCCCTACAGTGGACACAGCACTGGCTTGACAGTCGGCTCTTAGGTTCCTGTCCTTCCACTAACTAGCTGTGTGATGCTGGTCAAGTCTTGTAAGCCCTGGGCATCGTTTCTTTCTACTGTCAACCGAAGGGGCTGGGCTGCTTGGTCTCTAAGAACATCCTGTAAAGTAGCTGATAAGAAAGAAATTGCAACTGCTGGTCTTTGAAGACCAGTCAGAGGTGCCCTGATCTCTCCCAGCACAACAATGAGAAGGTGTTCAGCTAATATCACACTTTTAGAAAAAATATTGTCCAGACTCACTGTGCTATTTCCCAAATATGATTTGGGGAGCGAGCCAACAGATAAAGAAGGATATTTATTTTTGTTTGTAATGTCGACGTCTTCTTTCGGGCTCGATCAAACAATCAGGAGATCTGTGTAGGCCACAGCGTCATTGCACGCCGGGGTCCTTGCCCGCTCCCTCTCTCTGCCACCGCTCAAAGCCTGGGAGAACGCTTTTGAAAGCGAATCAGGAAATTACTTATCAATCTGAAGCCCCAAAGAATTATGAATAATCCTCGCTGCCAAAGGGAAGGGGATTTTGAGCAAAAGCTCCACATCTGCGCACACTAGAGTTCAAAGACTCCAGCTGTTGGAAGGTCTTGTGAGCAATGTAAGTAAACAGCCCTCTCTCCATTGATAAACAGTTCATTTACGTCTGTGTGTTTCTCTTCCAGAGCCAAAGATGTTTGTCTTGCTCTATGTTACAAGTTTTGCCATTTGTGCCAGTGGACAACCCCGGGGTAATCAGTTGAAAGGAGAGAACTACTCCCCCAGGTATATCTGCAGCATTCCTGGCTTGCCTGGACCTCCAGGGCCCCCTGGAGCAAATGGTTCCCCTGGGCCCCATGGTCGCATCGGCCTTCCAGGAAGAGATGGTAGAGACGGCAGGAAAGGAGAGAAAGGTGAAAAGGGAACTGCAGGTAATGAATGAGAAGTTGCATAAAACACCCTCACTATTAATCAAACTATATACTCTTTCTGAAGGTTTGAGAGGTAAGACTGGACCGCTAGGTCTTGCCGGTGAGAAAGGGGACCAAGGAGAGACTGGGAAGAAAGGACCCATAGGACCAGAGGGAGAGAAAGGAGAAGTAGGTCCAATTGGTCCTCCTGGACCAAAGGGAGACAGAGGAGAACAAGGGGACCCGGGGCTGCCTGGAGTTTGCAGATGTGGAAGCATCGTGCTCAAATCCGCCTTTTCTGTTGGCATCACAACCAGCTACCCAGAAGAAAGACTACCTATTATATTTAACAAGGTCCTCTTCAACGAGGGAGAGCACTACAACCCTGCCACAGGGAAGTTCATCTGTGCTTTCCCAGGGATCTATTACTTTTCTTATGATATCACATTGGCTAATAAGCATCTGGCAATCGGACTGGTACACAATGGGCAATACCGGATAAAGACCTTCGACGCCAACACAGGAAACCATGATGTGGCTTCGGGGTCCACAGTCATCTATCTGCAGCCAGAAGATGAAGTCTGGCTGGAGATTTTCTTCACAGACCAGAATGGCCTCTTCTCAGACCCAGGTTGGGCAGACAGCTTATTCTCCGGGTTTCTCTTATACGTTGACACAGATTACCTAGATTCCATATCAGAAGATGATGAATTGTGATCAGGACCAAGATCCCTGTGGTAAACACTCTGATTGAATCTGGGGTTCCAGAAGGTGGAACAAGCAGGAATGGGATCCAAAGAGACTCCCACTCAGATTCTAAAGCATTTAAAGACAATTCTAGCAGAATTTATCAAAACAAGATGAAACACAGAAAAGTTGAAACCACAACAAAATGAATTCTATTAAAGAATAGCCCCAGATATAAATTCTCTTGAAAGCAATGTTCATAAATATTTAAGCAAATTAAAGACAATGTTAACAAATTTTCTATTAAATGCCCTGAGTGATAAAACCAGTTGGCAATAATATTGCCTTATTAAATCTTCAAAAAATATATTTTAGTCTGTTATTTAAGAAAAACATAACATCCCAAAATCTTTGACAATTCTCGAAAGGCTATATAGTAAGTCAAAAACCAAAGGTAAGAGATGCTAACTATTTTTCAAGCAAGCTACAGAGAAATGATAAATGTTTTTTGTTTTATTATTTATTCCTTCATGTTTGTATATATTCACTCAACAACCCTTTAATGAGCCTGTAAGGACCAGACACTGTGGCGCTGAATCAGATTTAATAATGAGTTAAGACAAAGCCCCTACCTATGGGCTAGTGTGTGGTGATCAAACTATCACAATTCAGTGTGATGAGCAGCATAGCAAACAGATGGATTTGAAGCTAAAAGCACACAGGGTCTGCTATTCCTGAGGCTGGGGGCCAGAGAAGCTTTTACGCATGGAAAAACACTAATCATGCCAAGGTGTATGTGTTTAAGGGGGTGTGATGGATGCAAAGGGAATGAGGAATTCAGCACTGCATTCTCTTTGCACCCTCAATGCATGATTGGTATTCTCAACAGCAAAGGGGTGAAAAATCTAGAGACAGAGGAGGCCTGGCAGGGGTGATAAAAATGGAGATTGAAATGAAGAGAAATAGCCAGCAGGTGATTCTTCTGAATCCTTTAGTGTGATGGTTTCCCAAGACAAACATTTGTCCTAATAGCTTTCTCATAAATATGGGCACCACTTTACATTGTGGTAAGACATTGCTTCTCATGGATCTGCTAGGTATTTATTTCAAATAAAGCAAGGCATATGTTCACTGATTTACGAGTAAGCTGATGAGAGCAATGAACAGGAGAAGGAGGGAGAGAGCCAAATGTCTGAGTAAACAGATATCCCTTCCAAGTCTCACACCTCCCTTAGTCCCACTCTTGCTTGTGTCAGCACCTTGTTCTTCACTGAACTGCAATTCTTCAATTATTCTCTTCCATGATTTTGTCTGATCTACCATTTCTATGGTTTATGGTAATAGTATTCCCTTTATCCCTCCCTTTTGGTAACTTCCAATCCTCCTTCTATGTATTCCTTTCTCTGCTCATTGACTTATAAATAGTTTTCATACCTCTTATGTTTGAATCACCATGCTAGATTCTGTGAAGACAGAAGAGTATCAAGATTAATATATTAATAGTATAGCTCTGACTGGTAAATTTCTTTTTTTTAATCTTCCCCAATTTAAATTTTTTAATTTAAAAGTAAATTTTACTGTCGAAAATGCAAACTTGGGGAGGGCGGAAACATCACACACAAGGTTTCCACTTCACACTTGGAGGGTTGCATGGCGGCTGGGCAAAGGTGCTCCCCACTTCCCAGATGGTGCGGCGGCTGGCCAGAGGCACTCTTCACTTCCCAGACAGAGGGGCGGCCGGGCAGAGGTGCTCCTCACTTCCCAGAGGGTGCAGGAGCCAGCTCTGACTAGTAAATTTCTAAGGATACCAGAAAGGAAATGGCATGCACACACACAAAAAATACCTAAATTTTGGATGAGAAAATGATAAAATATGCTAAGTTCTAGGCTGGAAATAAGGGCAAAATGCTGTGAAAGAAGAGGAAATGTTTACTTCCAAATTAGGATGTGACAGAGAAGGGATAGGGAAATCCTCTCTGCTCATTGGGCCTTACATGATGGGTGACACTTGGAGTGGCACAAGTTGGGGGAAAGCGCACTTGAGACAGAGGTAATGATGGGGACGAAGTGAGAACAGAGACCCAGAAGGAGAATCAATGGACCATATTTGTAAGAGCTTTGAAAGCCAGCCTGAGAATTGGAGGATTTATTCATAAGAAAGTGTAGAGACCCTGTGTATTTCAGAGCTGGATACTGCCATTACCACAGATGAAAGTTGCAATGATCTAGCAGTTGTGTGCAAAGGCAAGGCTTGCTTTTCCTGTCTTTCAACCCTATCTTGCTTTTCCTGTCTTTCAACCCTATCTTGCTTTCATTGTCTTCATCTTCCTGCCATACTTTGTGCACTTATTGCTCTCCTTCTGAGTCAGGACATGTGTACAGGAGACCAAGAACAATGAGTATTAGAAAAAAAGGAGACAGCAAAGGTGGTTTGAGGTAGTCACCTGCTTACAGATAACAGCCAAAGATAGAATTCCAAGTTATAAAGCATAAAAAAGAGCCAACAGAAGTAACTAATCCGGGAAAAGTGAACATATGGGCCCTTTAAAGACTACAAGATTTGCTAGATAAACTGGAAATGGAGAAGTTATTGCAGACAGTCATGAACCACAAATCACTGTGATTAAAATTTTCTTCTGATCGTAATCCACGAATGCATTCATTTTTTGGACATTGCTTACTTATCTTTTAAATGTTTCTTTTATTACAAAGCCTATTTTGAGTAGCTTTTAAAACTGAATTTCCTTTAATTGGTTTGAAGCCTAGAGATGAATTTCGTTTTCAAATATCTGGTGGGATGGTAATGGGGATTAGAGAACTGACATGAGAAAAGAGGAGCTGTTTTGGTATTAAACGAATAAAATCTTAAGCAAATATAGGTGTCTTTTATTCTTAAAAAATAGCAGATACAGTTTATCCACATTTGTAAATATTTGTATAAAGAAAGTAGCAAAACAGTTTTGGTTTAAAAAGTTCCAAGTCTCATTGCAATCATTCTTTGTAAAGGCTGACTTGTAATGAATATGTATTAAGCAATATTTATTGACTATACACCATCTTGTTCTAGAAGAGTTTAAAGCCACTTAAGAAGATAAATAAGATATAAAAAGAAAACAGCAGTCAAAAGCAGATGAGAAGAAATGGGAAAAACAAAAAAAAAAGAAAATAATGAGGCTAATATAATGCTGTGTGTACATGAACATGAATGTGCCTGTGTTACACATTTTCAGGCCACAAATGTTTCTTTGTGCCCCTGCATGCACAAGGGTATTTCCAGGTCATTTATCATTGTGAACAGTGTTGCTTATGATAAAAAATAGATTCTATAAACTCTAAATATACTTTTTTTCTACCACTCTGTGTAAAAGATCATGAACGTAAATAAATTTTAGATATGAGCTGGGTTAGTCCATTTGCATTGCTATAAAGG